AGGGCGAGAACGCAGGCTAGCACAGATGACAGCAGGGGCTCCCCTTTACTGAAATGTACAGCGGCAGGCACCGTGCTTAACTTTACATGCACTGACCCATTTAATCCTCTTACCAAGCCAGAGGTAGAAACTATTCTCATCTCCATTCCACTGGTGATGAAACTGGAGCGGAGTGAGGTAGGGCACTTGCCCCAGCACAGAGCTAGGAAGGGGCCGCTGGGACCTGCCCGGCTCTGACTCCAGGACACCCCATCCTTTAACACTTACTACCTATTCTGCCTCCCATGCCTTCAAATAGGATTGGGAAAGGAGTCATTCACTTATCCACTCATCGAACACTGAACACCAACTGGATGAGTGTCAAGGCCTGGGGCCAGGCGCCGGTGGGCGGATGTAAGGGACGCGGGCTGCGAGTGGGGGACAGAACACGACGTCAATCTTAAGGCGAAGGAGCAGAGCCCGCGGCCAGACCGGCAGCCGGGATGCAGGGTGGGGCCGGGGGCCGAGGGCGCGGGACGCGCAGCGGAGGCCTGAGGAGGGGCGGGCGGCCCCTGTTCCCCGCTGCGGACCGCCGGATTCTGCGGGCGGCGAGCCAGGCGCTCCGTGTGTTGTGGCATTTAGTGTCCGCCACTCCGCGCGGGCGAGACCGCGGGCGAGGGAGACGGGGCGGACGGGCATGGAGACCCTGCGGGGCTGAGGCAAGGGAAGAGTGGCCCGGGGGAGGCCGAGGAGGGGCTCGGGGCCAGGCGTCGGGGGCGTCGGGGGCGTCGGGGCCGCTTGCGGCGTCGCCGGACTCACCTCCCGCGGCAGCCCCTCCGGACTCGTCGGCCCCGCCGGGCCGGAGGAGGCGGGATGGACTCCGGGCCGCGGGGGCTGCCGGGAGCCTGTTCCCTGGGCAACGGGGCCGGCACCGGGGCCAGCACCGAAGAGCAGCAGCTGGCTCCGCCGGGGGCTAGAGCGGCAGAGCCACAAGTGGCAGCGGGCGGGGCGGACGTGACGCAAATGCGTTTCCGGTGGGGTGGGCGGGGCTTCGCGTCTCCTTCTACGGATATCTGTGGACCTTATGGAAGGTGCGTGAGATCGGTTCCTTTCCCGGGGTGGGATAATAATTTTGTTTCTTTTATACCCTATCAGCAAAGACTCTTGGAACTGTAACGCCCAGAAAACCTGTCTTATCTGTCAGTGCAAGAAAAATTAAGGACAATGCGGCTGATTGGCACAATTTAATCCTGAAGTGGGAAACCCTCAATGATGCAGGTTTTACCACTGCAAATAATATTGCCAACTTGAAAATCAGTTTATTGTAAGTACATATTGGTTTTTCATGCTCTAAGTATTTTGTACACATTATTTTCTATTTTGTTTAGGAATAAAGACAAGATAGAACTAGACAGCAGCAGCCCAGCCTCGAAGGAAAATGAAGAAAAGGTGTGTCTGGAATATAACGAGGAACTGGAGAAGCTGTGTGAGGAACTGCAGGCCACCTTGGATGGGTTGGTAAGACATAAAGACGCAGGCCACTTGTGGTCATATTATCATATTCCAAATGGATATCTTTCAGACCAAAATACAGGTGAAAATGGAAAAGCTGTCTTCAACTACCAAGGGAATTTGTGAACTAGAAAACTACCATTATGGGGAGGAGAGTAAACGACCCCCTCTGTTCCACACGTGGCCTACAACCCATTTCTGTAAGTAGTTCCTTCTCAGTTGATTTTCAGGACTGCCATTAAGGGAGATTCACGTTTCTTTCAGATGAGGTTTCGCATAAGCTCTTGGAGATGTACAGGAAGGAGCTGCTCCTGAAGCGCACGGTGGCCAAGGAGCTTGCCCACACCGGGGATCCCGACCTCACCCTGAGCTACCTGTCCATGTGGCTGCACCAGCCCTATGTGGAGAGCGACAGCAGGCTGCATCTGGAGAGCATGCTGCTGGAGACAGGCCACCGAGCTCTCTGACGTCCTGAGACGGCTGCGGACACTGGCTCCTTCCACGTCTCACCAGGCAGACAGTCTGCCTAGGACCCAGTGCCGCAGGCCTGGATCAGACCCCAGGATCAGACCTTGGGGTCTTCTGGCCAGAGCTTGTCACCAGCCCCATGGCCTCTCCAGGCGTGCTCATGCCCACAACCCGCGGCCAGCCCCACGTGGTGCTGCTCAGCCTTCTCTGCCCCTCCTGGGAATCTGTCATTCGTGGGTGCTTCAGAGTAAAATCAATGAGTTTCTGAGCAGAATGAGTGAGTGATCTAGTTTCTATAAATTAGGC